ATTATTTTACCACATCTCCTTAAGGCTTTGATCCCTGCTACAATCTACAATATATAAATGCATATGTGTGGCATCCGTCTTATCATCAATTTAGGTGACCAGTAGAAGAAAAGTGCCTGGTGCCAATTTTTATTCCATAGTATAAAATAGTCTCTCAGGACAGGGTTTTTGGTGAGAGAAGCACAGGATGTTGCTGGGTGACTGAGACTGGGTCAGGAAATAGGGAGGCAGAGGGCAACAGTTTCTCTAGAATTTAAAATTTGGTTGCTTTTGGAAGAGAAAGCAAGAGATTCCTGGAAGCCAGAACGTCATGTTTCACAAATGTAAAAGTCCTAGTTGGGAAAGACACATCGCTTTAGTGGTGTTTTCAAATGACTTTTAAAATAGTAGGGTTTTACTTGTAGGTTCTAGCTACAAGTAAAAAGGCTAAAAGCCAGCCTTAGAAACCTGTCAAAAAAGATTTCCAGCAGGGCGCTGGGGAAACGCAGACCGCGCCGGAATCCCCGCCTGGAGAAGCTCTTAATAGGGCGGGAAACTGCGTGCCCCACAAGGTCCCTCAGAGGCACATTGTGGAGACGGGCTCAGGGTAGCAACTTCTGGCGAGTGGAGCGGCTATTACACAAGCGAAACATTCGGAAGCAATTTACTTCCAGCTTTCGCAACACCCACCCTGAGCCACCACCCTCCCTTACACAGTCACGCCACAAACTTCCCCACTTCCGCCCACAGCCCTCTGGGCTTCGACCCATCAACTGAGCTTGCGCCAAGTCTACTGCGCACGCGCCAACTTCGGCCCAATCAGCGTCCCAAACCGTGGGGTGGACGCCACCGGGATAAACTATCCTCAGCGTGGGGCGGGGTCTCGAAGCCGAATAACGAACGTGATTAGCCAGCCTCTTCCACAGACTTTTAAGGGCGGAGCCTGGCCCTGGAGACACGTCTGGAGAGCTGTTCTCCTAATATGGGTAGGGTCGGGCGTGGAGCTGGCAGCGGCGCTGTGTGCGCCTGCGCGGGGCGCCGAGACAGGGCGTGTTCGCTGTTCAGTGCCGGTGTTGCAGGGAGTGAGGGCAGCTGGAGTGCGTTCTGCCGAAGCTTGTGGTTGCACGCCCATCGTCTTAGGGGCTACCTTCCGTGGTGAGTGTGTGCGGTGTTGCACTTGGGGTTGCTCGCCCACGTGCTTTGTTGTTGTTCGGTGCAGACCATGTCCAAGTCTCTGAAGAAGTTGGTGGAGGAGAGCCGGGAGAAGAACCAGCCCGAGGTGGACATGAGTGACCGGGGCATCTCCAACATGCTGGATGTCAACGGCCTCTGTGAGTTCTCGGGCAGGACTCTCCCGTGGATGGACTGACCTTTTTTTTTTTCTTTTCTTTTTAGTTACCTTATCCCATATCACACAACTGGTCCTCAGCCATAACAAGCTAACAAGTAAGTGATGTTTCTCATTTGTTACAGTTTCTCAGATTCACACTCAGCATTTTTGTTTCCATAGTGGTGCCACCGAACATCGCAGAACTGAAGAATTTGGAGGTGCTCAACTTTTTTAATAACCAAATCGAGGAGCTGCCCACACAGATCAGTAGCCTTCAGAAACTCAAACACCTGAACCTTGGGTGAGTATCAGTGGAGCGGAAAGGATGGAGAGTCATGACATAGATTTTTGTCCCCCTGCAACAGCATGAACAGGCTGAACACTTTGCCACGAGGCTTCGGCTCCCTGCCAGCTCTTGAGGTTCTGGACTTGACGTACAACAACTTGAGCGAAAATTCTCTTCCTGGAAACTTCTTCTACCTGAGTAAGAAACTTTCAATTCTATAAATCTCCTCAACCCTGTTTATATATTGCTGTTTAATTTGCAGCCACCCTGCGTGCACTCTATCTAAGTGACAACGATTTTGAAATCCTGCCGCCAGATATTGGGAAGCTCACAAAGTTGCAGATAGTAAGTAATTTATCTAAATTCTTAGAAAATCAAATATGTTGACAACTTGTTTTCTTCTGTTTAGCTCAGCCTTAGGGATAACGACCTGATCTCGCTGCCTAAGGAAATCGGGGAGCTTACCCAGCTTAAAGAGCTCCACATTCAGGGGAACCGCCTCACCGTTCTGCCCCCAGAACTAGGTAAGGTTGCTGATGAATGAACTTAGTTCTGGGTGACCTTCACTTTTTTTTTCCCCCCCCCCAGGAAACTTGGATTTAACTGGCCAGAAGCAGGTATTCAAAGCAGAGAACAATCCCTGGGTGACCCCCATTGCAGACCAGTTCCAGCTTGGCGTGTCCCATGTTTTTGAGTATATCCGTTCTGAGACATACAAATAGTAAGTAGACTCTGATTTTCTGAAATAGTAGAGATCTGATAGTGTCCTTTCTCTGTCTTTGCAGCCTCTACGGCAGACACATGCAGGCCAACCCAGAACCACCGAAGAAGAATAATGACAAATCGAAAAAGATCAGCCGGAAACCCCTGGCAGCCAAGAACAGATAAGGAAGGGATTGGCATCGGCTGGCCTTCCAGCACCTTCTCTCTCCAACACTTCATTCTCTCTTGCCCTGTCTCTCAAATAAACCCAATGCTGCGTGTGAGGCCTTTTTTATTTTTCTTTTCACTCTCTTTCTAATGCTTCCCACCTTACCTTTTAGATTCTTTTGCTAGGTGGGAGATTGTTATAAGGTCTTTAAACCATTTCCATTTGTTTCTTTAACATTACCAAAAGCAGGGAACAAAGCTCTTATTCAACTGCGAATTCCATAGTGGGCTCTGGCTTTTCTTGAATAGATATCACAAGGTTGCTTATTATCAAAAGAATAATTAAAATCATGTAACCATTTAAATGTCACTGTTAACACTTTTCACTCTTTCTGTTGATTCACCTAACTCATTATTTTGCTTTATTAAAAGTCTTCCTTCACCACCGAGATATGCTAATTTAACTTACAAATGATTTTAATAAAATCTTGAGTTTGTATCACATGTTACTTATTGACTCAGAATAAAAGAACAGTCTGATCTTGGGGTATAACACATTTTCATTTACTTTTCTCCCCCAAAATCATCTTATCCAATTTTATTGGTTATACATGATAAACTTTTCATGAAAGAAATGCAAAATTAAATCACAGTTCGTTTCTTCTCACATTAATTTGTCAAGTTTTTTTTTTCTTTGAAGACTTTCTAAATTAGGAAGCAGAAAAACAAATCTCTAGGAGATTCTGCCAAAGGATTTTGGAAAGTAGCATTCCTTCGCCGAAGAAATGGTGATTTCTGCCAGGGGCTGGTAGACAAGAACTGTGAAAGAGAGAGAGAAAAAACCTCAACTGTGTATTTTGTCACGGCGGAAAATCTGCTCGCATCGAAGCATTCTTCTAAGCGACTTCGATGCCAAGGAAGTTGTGTAAATGTGCACGCGCTACACCACACCCAGGGTGGAAACCACAGTTGCAGAGTCATTAAACAATCAATTGTTTGTTTAACATCTGTGATAGGCAGCTTTCCTTCTTTTCAACAGTGATACCTACGAAAATCAAAATAAATGCAAGCTGAGGTTTTGTGCTCACTGAAAGGGCTGTCAACCCCAGAAGGCCGACACAAAAAAAATGGTATGTGAAGATGCACCGTCTTTTCAAATGGCCTGGGAGAGTCAAATGGCCTGGGAGAGGGGGCCTGCCCTTCTCTGCTGTGTCCTTTCGGCTTCCCAGTTGAGCTCCCAAGACCAGGACCCACTGGGGCATATAAAATCTCTGCTGTATCCTTTCGGCTTCCCAGTTGAGCTCCCAAGACCAGGACCCACTGGGGCATATAAAAAAGTCAAAAATCAAAATCAAACAACAAGTTCTGAGTTACTTAGGAAACAGACTTCGCATTTCAATCAGAGAGGCCACAGAGCAAGGTCTAAACTTCTGGCTTCTAGACAAATTCCTGATAGAACATTTAAATGTGGGAAGTGGCTTCCCCAGGTCCCATCCCCTGTTTAGGGATAGAGTTGATATCATTTTTATAGGTGCCATGTATGCCTCTGCCTGAATTTTTTTAATTGACTTTTGAGCTTTTGAGATTGCACGAGGGAGAACAAGGCCTTTGCTGTTGTGGATAGGAAAGACTTAACCTAAAATTAAACCAGCAAGAAAGCATTAGTAAAAATCTAACAATATGAAGGGCTCTTATGAGTCATTTTTTTCAAAAGATGAAAACTCCAGAAACGCACAGGAACGAAATACCTCCCAGAAACATGAAGCAATCATCGAAGACTCACTGGTAATATTTTTAAAAAGTATACAGATCAAAGCAAAAAGAAGCCATGTGTAACAAAGAGAAATGTGCAAATATTTTTTAAGGCAGTATTAAGTGCAAGAGGAGTAACATGAAATAAACATTCTTTCACATGGCTACTGGGAATATAAATTTCGCTCCAGAAAGGCCGTAGCAGTTTGACGATAGGTGGCAAAACCTTAAGATTGTGTACTGGGGCCCAGAATTTTTATTTCTAGGAATGTATCCTGAGGAAATTATCCGAGATCCCCACAAACTGCAATGTTTAGGAATTGTCCTTATAGCATTGCATACACAAGAAAAACAGAGAAAAGCCTGATCCCTGTCAGTGGAAAAGGGGTTCAATGAATTACGGTGTGTCTGCATGAGGCTTTTATGACATTAAAAATTGTTGAACAACGGCCAGGCACAGTGGCTCATGCCTGTAATCCTAACACTTTGGGAGGCCAAGGTGGGAAGATTGCCTGAGCTCAGGAGTTTGAGACCAGCCTGGGCAACACGGTGAAACCCCGTCTCTACTAAAATACAAAAAATTAGCCGGGCGTCGCAGCATGCGCCTGTAGTCCCAGCTGCTCAGGAGGCTGAGGCAGGAGAATTGATTGAACCCGGGAGGCAGAGGTTGCACTGAGCTGAGATTAAGCCACCGCACTCCAGCCTGGGCGACAGAGCAAGATTCCGTTCCCAAGAAAAAAAAATTGTTCAACAATAAGGGCAAAGGGAGAGAATCATAACATCTGATTAAACAGAAAAAGCAAGATTTTTAAAACTAACTATATAAGGATGGTCCCAGCTGTGTCAAAAGGAAGCTTGTTTGTAATACGTGTGCATAAAAATTAAATAGAGGTGAACACAATTATTTTAAGGCAGTTAAATTATCTCTGTATTGTGAACTAAGACTTTCTAGAATTTTACTTATTCATTCTGTACTTAAATTTTTTCTAATGAACACATATACTTTTGTAATCAGAAAATATTAAATGCATGTATTTTTCAAAATCAAATTGGTATGTCATGGTATATTATGCAATCCAGG